GACATCTGAAGGCCAGGACCTAAATGAAAGAATTCCTTCTCCAGTGGCGCTCATGGTATTGATATGATGTGGGTGAGATGGGATGAAATCCTAATATTAACAACAGCGACTACTCACAAGCCTTTTCTGTATGTGCTGAGTACTGTTGTTATGAGCTCAACACGCATTGTCTCATTTTATTCTCACACGAATAACCTCATAAGGTGGTTTTAATAGCCTCATTTTATCCAGAACGAAATTGAAGTCCAGAGAAGTTAATTTGTCTAGGGTCATACAGTCAATGAGTGGCGAAATCCAGATTGGAAATTCCCAAATTTCAAAGGCCCCTGCTCTCAACTACCAAGAGGAAAAGGGGGGAAATTGGCTCAATTAAACGCATTCTGTGATCCAGTACCTGTGTGCGACGCTTTAACTATAAGGCGAGGAAGAAATCCCTAGACCAAAGTTTCCCTTAGCCCCTTTTCCTTCAAGAACTTTTAGTTAACAGCTTCTCTCCGCACAGACTGAGCGAATAAAGTTATAGAAAAGGGAGATGGGCTAGCGGCCACGCGGTCCTCGGGGCTGGTGTGGCTGTTTGCCTGACTTCAGACGCCCCGGATCTCCCGGAGGGAAGTCAGGGCCCAAGGCACTCCGCAGTCCAGCTGGGAAAGCTTGGGGCTGTAGGCCCGCGAGTGAACGTGAGCAGGTAACCCAGGCCGCGCAGCCAGACGGAAGCGGAGACCTAGAACCGAGAAGCCCACGTGCCGAAGCGGAAGACTAGAGCTCCCGGGAACGGCCTAGCCAGCGCCTTCCCCTCTCCAGCTCCCTGCCGCCGCGCGGCTCCTCCCACCCTGGGCTCCTCCCGCCCTACTCCCGCCTCCCCGGCCGGTTAGGCCAATGGGCGGGACGCGCGGGCAAGGCGGGGAGGGGCGGGGCCCATGGTCTGCGCGCAGGTGCCGCTCGGCGCCCGGCCCGCCCGTTCCGCCGCTGTCGCCGCCGTCGTGCGTGCCGCTCGGCGGAGGGGACGGGCCTGCGTTCTCTCCTCCTTCCTCCCCGCCTCCAGCTGCCGGCAGGACCTTTCTCTCGCTGCCGCTGGGACCCCGTGTCATCGCCCAGGCCGAGCACGGTGAGGCCCTCAGGGAGCCCGGGGGCGCGATCGTTTTGTTCATATGTTTGCTTTGGTATTTCAGATGCCCCCTAAAAAGGGAGGTGATGGAATTAAACCACCCCCAATCATTGGAAGATTTGGAACCTCACTGAAAATTGGTATTGTTGGATTGCCAAATGTTGGGTAGGTGAACGTTGGGGCTTTTGTGATTTTCAGAATTGATTGAAATTGCTTTTATTTGTTTTAGGAAATCTACTTTCTTCAATGTGTTAACCAATAGTCAGGCTTCAGCAGAAAACTTCCCGTTCTGCACTATTGATCCTAATGAGAGCAGAGTACCTGTGCCAGATGAAAGGTTTGACTTTCTTTGTCAATACCACAAACCAGCAAGGTAAGAGATATTTTATGCTATTTATTTGGTGAGTTTTATAATAAAGCCATCTTTTGTTTTTCAGCAAAATTCCTGCCTTTCTAAATGTGGTGGATATTGCTGGCCTTGTGAAAGGAGCTCACAATGGGCAGGGCCTGGGGAATGCTTTTTTATCTCATATTAGTGCCTGTGATGGCATCTTTCATCTAACACGTAAGTACAGTTGTTTATTTAATCATTGATTTTTATTGAATTGCTTCCCTTTAATTCATTTTAGGTGCTTTTGAAGATGATGATATCACGCACGTTGAAGGAAGTGTAGATCCTATTCGAGATATAGAAATAATACATGAAGAGCTTCAGCTTAAAGATGAGGAAATGATTGGGCCCATTATAGATAAACTAGAAAAGGTGGCTGTGAGAGGAGGAGATAAAAAACTAAAACCTGAATATGTAAGTAAAAATTTACAGCTTCTTTAGATACTTATATATTTACCTTTTTCTCAATCATGTGTAGGATATAATGTGCAAAGTAAAATCCTGGGTTATAGATCAAAAGAAACCTGTTCGCTTCTATCATGATTGGAATGACAAAGAGGTAAGTTGTAAATATCATGCCATCTATTACTGAAAAGGGATTCTTTCTCCATCTCCCACTTTAGATTGAAGTGTTGAATAAACACTTATTTTTGACTTCAAAACCAATGGTCTACTTGGTTAATCTTTCTGAAAAAGACTACATTAGAAAGAAAAACAAATGGTAAGTTTTTCCTCACCAGATATACCCAGATGCAAGATAATGTTGTGCCCTTTTTTGTCTACAGGTTGATAAAAATTAAAGAGTGGGTGGACAAGTATGACCCAGGTGCTTTGGTCATTCCTTTTAGTGGGGCCTTGGAACTCAAGTTGCAAGAATTGAGTGCTGAGGAGAGACAGAAGTATCTGGAAGCGAACATGACACAAAGGTTAATTAGCATTCATTTTCCCTACACTTTATGTGTTGGGTGAATTTGTTTCATTTGATTTCAGTGCTTTGCCAAAGATCATTAAGGCTGGGTTTGCAGCACTCCAACTAGAATACTTTTTCACTGCAGGCCCAGATGAAGTGCGTGCATGGACCATCAGGGTAAGATTCATACTTATTCATCAGCTATATCCCAATTAGTTTTCTCTGGTCTTTCTTTTCAAAGAAAGGGACTAAGGCTCCTCAGGCTGCAGGAAAGATTCACACAGATTTTGAAAAGGGATTCATTATGGCTGAAGTAATGAAATACGAAGATTTTAAAGAGGAAGGTTCTGAAAATGCAGTCAAGGTAAAGAATTGTTTTTATTTTTGTATTTCACATAACCCATTTCCTCTATATTTTCTGTTTGCAGGCTGCTGGAAAGTACAGACAACAAGGCAGAAATTATATTGTTGAAGATGGAGATATTATCTTCTTCAAATTTAACACACCTCAACAACCGAAGAAGAAATAAAATTTAGTTATTGCTCAGATAAACATACAACTTCCAAAAGGCATCTGATTTTTAAAAAATTAAAATTTCTGAAAACCAATGCGACAAATAAAGTTGGGGAGATGGGAATCTTTGACAAACAAATTATTTTTATTTGTTTTAAAATTAAAATACTGTGTACCCCCCCCCCCCCATGAAATGCAGGTTCACTAAATGTGAACAGCTTTGCTTTTCACGTGATTAAGACCCTACTCCAAATTGTAGAAGCTTTTCAGGAACCATATTACTCTCATGATACTTCATTAATCTCCATCATGTATGCCAAGCCTGACACATTTGACAGTGAGGACAATGTGGCTTGCTCCTTTTTGAATCTACAGATAATGCATGTTTTACAGTACTCCAGATGTCTACACTCAATAAAACATTTGACAAAACCAGCCTTGGTGTGTTTGGGGATGTCTGTATTGACTGACTGTGGTGTGCTGAATGCGATACGGCACCTGGTGGTTGCTGATTACAGAATTTTAAGGCGTGTGTATGACACAGTAACTGGCAGTGTGGGGCAGCTGCAATTGTATCTTAAAAGTGAGTCTTTCATGGGAATCAGAAGAATAGTATACCAGGGATTTGTCTCAAAAAAGTTAATTAATTTATAGATCAACATTTATTGAAAGATGATAGCAATGATATTATGAGGGATATGAGATAGGTGACTGACCACAAAGAAGAAAATTCTGTCTCAAAAATTAAAGAATTTTGTTTGTTATTGTTGTTCTGACCATATTGAAAAGAGGTTCACTTTTAATCTTTCCTTTGAAATTATTAAATTGTAAAAACTGACCCATTGATGTCTGGTGGGTTATGTTTTGCTTCAATTCAGCAATGTGTATAAAAGTTCCTACACTGATTTTGAAATACTAAGATCAGACTTTGAAAATTTTAAAAATTCTTTCATTCTTACTTTTCAGATATTTGAGAGCAGTCGAAGTGGTAGTATGGGTAAGTTAAGCACTTCTTAACATTGTAGCAGAAAATTCCAAAAGAAAGACTAGAACAAATTGGTAATTTGGAGACCCTTTGCCACTTAGCCTTCTCTTGTGATGATGGCCTGAAAGCTCTCTCGGCCCTGAGCCTCCCTTTCTCTCCCATGTTTCCATTCCTGTGAGACCTCCCTTCCTTGTCCTTGTCCTCTGCCCTTTTGTGCTCTTCTGTGATCACAGGACCATTTCCATGGAATGCAGATTCATACCCAGCCAGCCTTTGCCTCTACTGTATCGCTTTGGGACTTTAAAGATGCAGAAGTATTAGAACACACACAAACTTAAAATGGAAAGTTACCAAATGTAGCACTAGAGGCAAGAAAAGGGGTGATTTTTTAAAGATTTGGCTATACTTAAGATATTTAAAGAGGATGAGGTTGAGTCGTGAGTATAATTTAGAAGCTCTCCAGTGAGTATTTTTTTAGTATCAAATAGTGATCTTCTTTTGCTAACATAAAAATGAGTAAACTACAGCAGAGAAATAAGAATAAAACTAATGAAGGGTTTTTTAAAAGAACTAAATAAAACAAATAAAACTAGGCTACAGGTATAGCTGACCAAGTTTGCTGTGAAAAATCCTTGTTATATCTATTTCTGTATTGGAGTAATGTGTAGATTAGTGGATTGTTAGGGATTTCAGCAGTATAAGAAAGAATCAAATATCTTGCTTTTGGGTCTTCTCCAAAGTAAATTGCATGGACTTCTTAAAGAAGTTTGAAATCAGTAAAAAGACATTAGGATCATGCAATTTTACTTTGTCTAGCTTCTAATGTGGTAAATTGCACATTGTGCAACAGAACCATTAATAAAAGAAAGGAGTTAGTTTTGAGGTAACTGCATTCATTAGGGGCTGAAAATAAATGTTAAAAATGTTTAATTTGGTTAGAAGTTCTACAACATTGTATGTACATATACAAAATTTCATTTTCTCTGAAAGTCGAGAATTCCAAGAACTGTTACATATAATCATATATATGCCTATATCTAAACGTTTTCCCTCCTTTAATATTGATAAAGTTAATATATTTTAGGATGTTATGTAAATATTTTTGCATGTATCTGTAGCTCCATCTTAATCAAATTTATGGTTAAAAGAGATTTGAGGCCAGGCGTGGAGGCTCACACCTATAATCCCAACACTTTGGGAGGCCGAGGTGGGAGGATCACTTGAGCACAGGAGTTTGAGACCAGCCTGTGCAACATCATGAAACATCATCTCTACATAAAAAAATACATATATACAAAAATTAGCTGGGCATCATGGCACACACCTGTAGTCCCAGCTACTTAGGAGGCTGAGATGGGAGGATTGATCGATCGCTTGAGCCTGGGAGGTGGAGGCTACTGTGAGCCATGATCATGCCACTGCACTCCAGCCTGGGCAACAGAGTGAGACCCTGTCTCCAAAGAGAAAGAGAAACTTGAGAAGGCTTGTGCCCAAAGCTTGAAGAAAGATTGTAATAGCATTTAGTTGTGTTTTATCATGTTATCTTCATAACATGCATTTTGCATATGGCTCAGAGCAGAGCCGGATCTCCCAAGGAAGCACAAATAGTTTTTGTCGCTAACTTAGTTATGAGTGAAGCCTCTGTTCACTTATAACTTGCCAGTTTCATTGGTGGAATAAGTCCCCTTACTCATGATTCATCAATATTCCTATATTAAAATTCCAGTTTGATGTTTGTCTCTAGTTGTCTGTGTATAATATTTCCAAAGCTCCTTTGTAAACCCCGTCTCCTTTCATTCAGAGAGTCAGAGACGGTATCTCCTCCTCCTGCCTCTTCTATTGTTCTGATTAGTCTACTTAAATTCACTTGATGCTCTTTTTATTTTACAAGAGACTTGAGAAATGTCGGTTGTTCCTAATGGCAAACTACTTTAGCTGGGAAAATTCATTTCAACTTATTTTAAGCTTGTAAAATACACTGTGGTGATAAAATAAAAGAGCTGGGTTTGACTTTTGAGTGACTTTTTTGTCTTCCTAACTGG